ATGTCTCCCTTTATCTGTGCTTACTTGACTTGATTAAATGAGACATCTTTCTTGTCTGGTTTTTTGTTTTCCTTATCTGTCTGGCTGTAGATTGGATTCTGATGACACAGTGGGAGCTGTAACTGATTGCTTTTGCTTACATCCGGTGCCTCTGTGTATAGGCAGTATCCTCCATTTCTTAACCAGAATGTATAAACGAGGTGGATATAAAACAGCTGCTGAGAAACTCATGTGTTTTTCTTTAGGTCCTGGTCAGGTTTAAGGACTTAGAAGGTGTTGCCTCTGGAGGAGGGACAGGTGGAAGTGAAATGACTTTTACAAAGTGTGTTTCAAACACCAGAATTTAGGACAAGATCCTTTTAACTCCAGGTTGAACTCCACCCATCTCATAAGGTGGTCATTGCATCTGGACTCAGGAACTGTTTTTTTTTTTTTTTTTTTTGAGACAGTCTCGCTCTGTTGCCCAGGCTGGAGTGCAGTGGCACAATCTTGGCTCACTGCAACCTCCACCTCCTGGGTTCAAGCAATTCTTGTGCCACAGCCTCCCAAGTAACTGGGACTACAGGTATCTGCCACCAGCCTAGCTAATTTTTGTATTTTTAGTAGAGATGGGGTTTTGCCATGTTGCCCATACTGGTCTCGAACTCCTCACCTCAGGTGATCCACCCGCCTCAGCCTCCCAAAGTGCTGGGATTACAGGCATGAGCCACTGCACTTGTCCTGTTTTTTCTTTATCAACACTATAAAAGTAAAGTATTCTGGTGTTTGATTCAGCACTGAATAGGCACAGACTTTGCAAAGGAGAAGGAAGAATGACTGACACAATTTTCTTTTGGACAGATTTCAAGGCCAGAGAATGGCAGGGGAACAGAAACCCTCAAGTAATCTCCTGGAGCAGTTTATTTTACTAGCCAAAGGTACCAGTGGCTCAGCCCTCACTGCTCTCATAAGCCAGGTCTTAGAGGCTCCCGGAGTGTATGTCTTTGGAGAACTTCTGGAGCTGGCCAACGTGCAGGAGGTAAGAACGGTTTGCAAACAATTTCTCTTTATTCTAAGACTCTGTAATTCTCCAGGTTTCCAAAGAATTTCAGTGCTGAAGTATTGTGAACCTGTGAGGTACCCTATTGTGAGACAGATGGGAATTGGTGGGGCAGAGGGAGAGATTGAGAGAATATCCTTGGCTCCTTTTATCCAGTATTTTTATCTTACCTTGGGTAAAATTAGATTGTTGCTAATAATAACCTAAAAGATAGTAAAAAAGTCAAATTGATCCTGATAAATTAGAAAAGTAGTGCTGTAAGCATGGGCTGTTTAATAGGAGTAGATTCATGCATTCTTAAGGACCAGAAACCTCCAGTGCAATATCGATAAGGAAGATTGGTCAGGGACACACAGCAGAAACATACTGCTATTGAACATAAGATGGACATGAATAGGAGTGTATTGTTCTTGAGGAAAAGGGCAGTGTTGTGCTAAATGTGTTAGATGTGTTAGATATGACATGAAAAGCTAGGACATAGTTCATTTTACTTGTTTGCTTGCTTGTTATTAAAACCTTGGATATCCAGTTTTGGTCATTGTGCCTCAAAAATGAGAAGATCCATTGAACAGAAGGAACAAAGAGATGTAAAGCAATCTATACTTCTCAACCTCTACTTTCCAATTTGAACATTTTTATTTATTTATATTTATTCACTTATTGAGAAAAGTCTGTAAGCATCTTTATTGTTTTGTGGGGTGGAGGCTGGTGCTCAGGAGCTTTTGGCGGATTGGTGGGGCAGGTCCCCTTCCTCTTCATCCTCACAGGCTTCTGGCTATGCAGACTGGTGCTGGCTCTGTGGAAGCTGCCATGCATAGATCTGGGTGATGGTACTTCTTGTGGAGCATGTGCTGGATGCTGTTGAGAGTGGCCCCGGAGTTCTTGGTGGTGGCGATTTGCATATAGGAGGTGGTTTGCTTTTGTTGGGCAGTTTATCACCTTCATGACCACCACAACACCTTTGCTGTTGGCTCCACACCCACAGTCAGTTTTAACAGGAGTTTCAGTGAATCAGTTAGTTGTAACCAAAGGAGTTGCCGGCCTTCAGTTTATTGGATTCGGTGCTGTGTGTCTGCCTATTCCTCTTGATGGGGAAACTGGAGCAGTTCCCTACAGTCCAGCCATTTCAGGTGCCCAATTATGTCTCCTCTACCTGTGATGTTCAGAGATGAGAAGAGCCACTTTTACTTTTTCACTGTAAATTTTTATTTAATGTCAGCCTTGCTTGCCGAACTATAAACTCTGTGAGGAGGTCTGTAGTGCTCACCATTGTTTCTTTAGAGCTGAATACGTAGCCTGACACACAGTAGGCTTTCAATAAAAATTTAATTTACCAGAAGTGGAAAATGAGTTTTATGAAGAAAATTTCAGAAAACTGAGTTCATTTTTCAACACAAGAGATGACCAAGGGGTAATATGTTCCTTCAGGTTCATGAACAGCCTGCATGAATATGCCAAGTAGTTGTTTTGTAACTGTGGAAGATTGGCTAAGAGGAGATGGATGGAAAGTAAAGTCAGAAAGACCTTATTGATTTAGGCCAGTGGGAGAAGTGTTGGAGTATCTGCTCTGGAGAAAATGCTCTTTTCCGGCTAGTTTTGTTAATTATGTTTCTGAAAAGGGGGGCTAGATTGGATGGTCTTTACCAGGTTTCTTCCCCTTCTGATTCAGGGACTTCAGGAGGTTTGTGGTAACCTGAGAAAGTAGCCTGAGGTATTATGGTGCTGGAGTTCTCCATAGGGTGCTTAGCAGACCACCTTTATCTCCCCATACATTGCGTTTTTCCATATGTGAGCTGAGAATAAGCTGGTTGCCTTTCAGTGATCTGAAATTATAGATGCATTTCTTGGAAGCTTTATTTTTTTTAATGGCTAAAATTGAGTAGTATCGCTATTGCTGTCTGTAGACTACCACTTGCTATTCCTGTTTAGAGTTTACTGGGCTTGGTAAGTTGGAAGGGTAACAGGAGCACGTTTGTGATTTTTTTTTTTTTTTTTTGAGACGGAGTCTCGCTCTGTCGCCCAGGCCGGACTGCGGACTGCAGTGGCGCAATCTCGGCTCACTGCAAGCTCCGCTTCCCGGGTTCACGCCATTCTCCTGCCTCAGCCTCCCAAGTAGCTGGGACTACAGGCGCCCGCCACCGCGCCCGGCTAATTTTTTGTATTTTTAGTAGAGACGGGGTTTCACCTTGTTAGCCAGGATGGTCTCGATCTCCTGACCTCATGATCCACCCGCCTCGGCCTCCCAAAGTGCTGGGATTACAGGCGTGAGCCACCGCGCCCGGCCCACGTTTGTGATTTAAACAACAACAACAACAACAACAACCAGTTAACGTAATTGACAGCAGAGAAGTTCCAGGCAGAACAGTGGCTCTTTCGTTTTTCTTCTACACATGGCTTTTTGCCATCAGCATCAGTGAAGAGTAAGTAATTTTAATGAACATTTTGATTTGGGGGTCTGTGGTGAACTTTTTTTTTCCTCTTCAGCTTGCGGAAGGAGCTAATGCTGCTTATTTGCAGTTGTTGAACCTGTTTGCCTATGGGACATACCCAGATTACATAGGTGAGTTGGTGAAGATCCTTCAAAAGACTTGTTCTTGATTTTTGTGGTGGGTGGGACTGAGCAGCCAACAAGGAGAGCCTGCCAGAACTGAGCACAGCTCAGCAGAACAAGCTGAAGCATCTTACCATCGTGAGCTTGGCATCAAGAATGAAGGTACGGTACTGAGCCTTCTCTTGTCTTCCTCCTTTTTATAATGATCACATGGCCTTATCTACAGTGTATCCCCTACTCCGTGTTGCTGAAAGACCTGGAGATGCGGAATCTCCGGGAACTAGAAGACCTTATCATTGAGGCTGTCTACACTGACATCATCCAGGGCAAGCTGGACCAGCGAAACCAGCTGCTGGAAGTGGATTTCTGCATTGGCCGTGACATCCGAAAGAAGGATATCAATAATATTGTCAAGACCCTGCATGAATGGTGAGGCTAAAAGGAGGAGGGGGATATCTAGCCTGCAGCTCAGGGCTGGTTTTCTCCATTGTAGGTGTGATGGCTGTGAAGCAGTTCTACTGGGCATCGAGCAGCAAGTTCTGAGAGCCAACCAGTACAAAGAGAACCACAACCGAACTCAGCAGCAGGTAGAAGCAGAGGTAAGGAAGGAAAGGAACATTTGTTTCTCTCTGGTGATCTTTTCTTTATTTGTCCTTAAATTAGATTGCTTGTTTTCAGAGGGAAAAACGTGATGTCCCCCTCCTGAATCTTATAACAACAGCTTTCTTCTGGTGAGTTGTAGCTTTAAGAGCCCTCCTTCTTACTGAGCACTCCAATTCTATATCTCCCCACCAGGTTACCAACATCAAGAAGACACTCAAAGCCACCGCATCCTCCTCGGCTCAGGAGATGGAGCAGCAGCTGGCTGAACGGGAGTGTCCCCCTCACGCTGAGCAGAGGCAGCCCACCAAGAAGATGTCCAAAGTGAAAGGTCTGGTCTCCAGCCGCCACTAGGGCCGGCTGGGGCAGCTGGCACTCACCAGGCCTGGGTCAGGTGGGGAGGGGACACCAAGGGCCCATTTCCTCCCCTCTCTACCTGCAGTGAGTTCCAGACCTGCCCGTCCCCTCACCAGCGCCTCCCCACCCTGTTGGTACTGTTCCAGAAAAACTGTTACTCCCCCTCACCCACTCCCTCCTTCCCCAGTTGTTCCCTTCAGACTCAGGGGCTCCACCAATGCCATCCCAAAACAGGGTCAGACACTGCCCAGCTTCCCTCCAGGAGGTTCTTGTCTCTGTGTAAGGGCTTGTCTCCCTCCCAGTTTTTCTTTTGCTCCACGTCATTTTGTCAGGCTGGTTATAAGCCGGAGGCAGCTTTAACCAGCCCCCAGGGATGATTGTGAAGGAGGCCCCTCCCCTTGTGAGGAGGGGGCACTCCTCTCCAGCCCCTGGTACCACAGTCCTCACGATGGTGCAGTGATTTCTAGCCAGGCGTCAAGATGCGCTGCTTTCCCTCTCCTGCCTCATCCCTTGTTGGCAGCTCCAGTTCAGGCCGTGGAGGGACGTGATGCTGGGCTGTGTTTACTAAACCCACGGGTTTTCAGCCTCTTAAGCCCAGCTCCGATCTCCAATTAGTTGAGAGCGCTGGGTTGACTAACCTCTGGTATCTGAGCACAGACAGAGGGTGCTGTGGGTCTGCTGGGTGGCAGAAATGGTTCCTTCCGGCTTGGCGTTCTCTCCTGGCCACTCTTCCTGCTGCCTCTGACTACTCAGCCTTGTTTTCGGTGTGTAGGCCCCAGCTGCCCACTGGAACTGCCGGCTAATGCTTGCTCTCCCAAGATCTTTAACTCCTCCTGGCTGCACCTGGGTAGGGATGGTGGCATCGATGCCCCTCTGTCTGCTGAAGGACCTGTTGCTGCTTCTGTCTTTTCACCCCTCCTTGGCTGATGACCCAGAGCCCTCTGATGATGGCATTCTCCTGGCAAGAGAAAAAGACTTAACTAGACTTCTGAACTTGAACAGTTTCAGGTTATATTTTAATTTTTTTTTTTTTGTACAGGTTCTGATTCTAATACATTTCAACATGCTTTTGTCCCCCCTCGTGTCAATATTTGTTATAGACTAATCGCCGGGGATTTTTCACCTGGTTGGAGGGTGGGGGTGGGGTGGGGTGTGTGTGTGTGTGTGTGTGTGTGTGTGTGTGTGTGTGTGTGTTTGTAGGTCCTGGACTGATTAAAGTTCATTGAGGAAAAAGCACATTTTACAACAAAAAAATAAAAGTGTAGATTTAATGTATGTGACTGGGGTTTGGGGTTGCATACCTGGTGGATCTTGAGGGGCTGGGATTAGGGTGGTTCAGGAAAATGTGATGCTGTTTCCCCATGTTTAGCCATGGTCAAAAAATGGATTTCTCCTTTTTCTAAAATGTCCAGCAACTGCCTACTGTTGATCAAATGTTGAAGTATTCTTGTTTCCCTTTTAAGCCAATCCATGTGCCCACATAACATTATGCCCAAGTGGAGAGTTCACTTTAATTTCCAAAGTATGTTTCATGCAGCCCCCTGTCAGCTGCTCTGTGGAAAAGGGGTTCTGTTATGAAATAAATGTTGCACTCCCTGCATCCCATATCCTCATTGGAAATTCATTACTCAGGTGTC